ACTCCACACCGGAGACCCCACCTCCAGGATTCAAACCTTCCGCTCATCGTAGAGGAAACCAGAAGAGTTGGGGGGCAGTCGACGCCTTTCCAGGACCGGACCCCACGAACTGCCCCACCCCACAGCCCGCGTCTGGGTCACCCACTCGGAAGCCCCCTGCTTCCTCCCTCCTCTCAATCCGGCCGCTTACGAGACCCATCCCCAGCGTCCGCTCACTTCCTCCCCAAAACCCCTCCAAAAAAATTGTTTTAAGTGAAGAGAAAGAAGTGAGGAAAGAGACTTGAGGTAGTCCGGCTTCAAAACCGCTCGACTCACCTCAGAATCCTCGCTGAGTTCTCTCCGCCCGGCACAGCCCCCTCCCCAACGTCCCAGTACGAAGGGCTGAGATAGGGAGGAGGGAAGGCGGGAGGGGGAGGGGTGTCTTCCGCGTGGGGCGCCCGTCGGGAGGGGACTGGGGAGGGGTTGAGGCCGGCGCAGGAAGAGGAGAAGGGGGAGGGGAGGCCCCTATCTCCCAGTCTCCCCCTGAAAAACCTCCCTTGTCTCAATCACATCAGACTGACTGTCTTTGTCTGGCTGACAACCGCCATATTGATATCAACAGCCCCTCTCCCACCTGCTGCCGCCGGGCGTCCCTGGGAGTTGTAGTTCCTGCCTCCCCTGAGAAAAATTGCGGAGCCCGGCGCCTAGAGGGCCAAGGGAACTACAACTTCCGGCAAGCCCCGTGCCCATCCGCCTTCCCTTTGGGAGGAGGGAAAGGGGAGTCGGAGCCGTCGGGACTACACATCCCAGAACACCATGGGCCCCAGGCCCGTAAGGAAGACATGATATCATGCTGGGGTGGAGAGGGAGGATGCATTGGCGGCTGGGATGAATTTGAGCTGACGGAAGGAGGCGTTCGGAGAGGAAAGGGAGGAAAAGGAAAGGCGACCACAGTTCCCATGATGCCTGGAGGGGAGACTACATTTCCCATTATTCCCCTGGAAGGGACGTGAGGATGAAAGACTGCAAGTCCCGCGATGCTCTCGGCTGGCAGGTGGCGGAGATTGCACCGGAAGACGCTTCCTGGGTTTGAGGAGTTCAGTGACTGCTATTGAACCACCAAAAGTCCATTATGAAACTGGTGAGTCTTCGCTCCTAGGTCAGAGGGCAAAGATTACTGATCAAAGTGATTTAATTTTTTTCAGTATTGCCTGTCAGGGCACCCAACCTTACCATGCAATGTGCTCAAATTCAAATCAACCACCATTATGTTGGACTGCGGACTGGACATGACTTCTACCCTCAATTTCCTTCCTTTGCCACTTGTTCAAAGGTATGTGCTGGTGCAGCCAAAGACAAAATGAGGGTTAATTTAATCTTAATCTTTTGTTTTGCAGTCCCAGGCTGTCCAATCTTCCTGGCTGGTCCCTGAAGGATGGAAATGCTTTCTTGGACAAGGTAATATCTAAGACTACAAACTAAAGCCTATCTTCCTTGTATTTTTCCTTTTCATTTCTTTTAGGAGCTAAAGGAGTGCTCGGGTCATGTATTTGTGGATTCTGTGCCGGAATTCTGTTTACCAGAGGTAAGATTAAGGTGAATCTTATTGTAGAAACAAGATATATATCATTCCCTCCCTTTCTTTTCAGACGGAGCTAATAGATCTGTCTACAGTAGATGTGATTCTCATCTCTAACTATCACTGTATGATGGCGCTGCCATACATCACCGAGCACACCGGCTTCACAGGCACAGTGTATGCCACGGAACCCACCGTCCAGATCGGCAGGTGAGAGGGTTGATTCTGACCCTGCTAGGATGGGGTGTTCCTCACTTGTTTTGTTTAAACTCAGGCTTCTCATGGAAGAGCTGGTGAATTTCATTGAAAGAGTGCCAAAGGCTCAGTCTGCCTCCTTGTGGAAGAATAAGGACATTCAGAGGTGAGGAACAGACCACTCTCTTACCGAGAGACACCTGGTAGTTGACATTGTGATCCATTTGCAGGCTGTTACCTTCTCCTCTCAAGGATGCAGTGGAAGTCTCAACCTGGAGAAGATGCTATACAATGCAAGAGGTGAACTCTGCCCTTAGTAAAATCCAGCTGGTGGGATATTCTCAGAAAATTGTGAGTATTCATATTACATTTCAGTTATTCATCATTGCACATTCTTACTGTGGTTCTCTTTTAGGAGCTTTTTGGTGCGGTCCAGGTGACTCCTCTGAGCTCTGGCTATGCCCTTGGGAGCTCCAACTGGATCATCCAGTCTCATTACGAGAAAGTGTCTTATGTCTCTGGATCCTCCTTGCTTACCACACACCCCCAGGTAATTCCAAATTCTCTTCTAGCAACTCAGCTATTACTAACCATATTTCTGTGTTCTTTTTCAGCCCATGGACCAAGCTTCTCTCAAAAACAGCGATGTTCTTGTTCTGACAGGGCTTACCCAGATCCCCACTGCAAACCCAGATGGAATGGTGGGAGAGTTCTGCAGCAACCTAGGTGTGCAACCGTCTCTCATCTTACGTTGGATGTGTTTTTTCTCCTCTGGCATCCACTTTTCTAGCTCTGACAGTCCGGAATGGAGGAAACGTGTTGGTTCCCTGCTACCCTTCTGGAGTGATCTATGACCTCCTGGAGTGCCTATATCAGTACATCGACTCAGCCGGGCTTTCCAGCGTCCCCCTCTACTTCATCTCCCCTGTGGCCAACAGTTCACTGGAGTTTTCCCAGATCTTTGCTGAGTGGTATGTCCGTGGTTTTTTTTTTTTTTTGTGAATCACATGCTGATGTGTTTTTCCTCTTTAATAGGCTTTGTCACAACAAACAGAGTAAGGTGTATCTTCCAGAACCACCTTTTCCTCATGCAGAGGTAAGAAAACAAAATCACTGGGACATGGGAAGACATTTCTTTGTATTTTTTCTATATTTTCCAGCTCATTCAGACCAATAAGCTGAAGCACTACCCCAGCATCCACGGAGACTTCAGCAACGACTTTAGACAGCCCTGTGTGGTGTTCACCGGGCACCCTTCCCTCCGCTTCGGGGACGTGGTCCACTTCATGGAGCTCTGGGGAAAATCTAGTCTCAATACCGTCATATTCACGGGTAAGTGAAAAAAATAAAGAAACAAATTGGTTATTGTAAGATTTCTTTCTTGTACTTTCCCTAGAACCAGACTTCTCCTACCTGGAAGCCCTGGCTCCTTACCAGCCGCTGGCCATGAAATGCATCTACTGCCCCATCGACACCCGGCTGAACTTCATCCAGGTGTCAAAGCTGCTTAAAGAAGTGCAGGTAATGAAGGACACTGCTTGTGCCTTCACGTACACCTTTCTCAACTGTCCCATTGGTTCCTCAGCCCCTGCACGTGGTGTGTCCTGAGCAGTACACTCAGCCGCCCCCAGCCCAGTCCCACAGGATGGACCTCATGATCGACTGCCAGCCCCCCGCCATGTCCTATCGGCGGGCTGAGGTTCTCGCCCTGCCCTTCAAACGTCGGTACGAGAAGATCGAGATCATGCCAGAGGTGAGCTGTTCTCCTTCCTAGGGTTAAACTAGCCCCCAGCCTGAACTGCGCCCTTTGCTTTCAGCTCGCAGATTCACTGGTGCCCATGGAGATCAAGCCTGGCATCTCCTTGGCAACTGTCTCGGCCGTGCTGCACACCAAAGATAACAAGCACTTGCTTCAGGTAGGGGGTGCTGGGTGGGAGTGCAGGGGACCCTCATGAAAGCCACTCTTTCCTTCTGCTCTAGCCCCCTCCTCGGCCCGCCCAGCCCACGAGCGGGAAGAAGAGAAAGCGGGTGAGCGATGACGTACCAGACTGCAAAGTCCTGAAGCCTTTGTTGAGCGGTTCCATCCCTGTGGAGCAGTTCGTGCAGACCCTGGAGAAGGTGAGCTGGTTTCGCTGGTGCCGTGAAAACTCCCCACTGTCCTGTGGCATCTGTTTGGTCTAAGGTCCTGCTGGGAGACCCAGGAGAAAGAAAGCAGAGTGAGGAGTGCCCCATCCTTCCTCCCAGCACGAGGTCACCAGAAGGCCTCTCCAGACTGAAGAAAAAGCTGCTTCCACACACACATGTGACGAGTGGGGCAGGGTAGTGAGGCCAGGACAAAGAGGGACCCGGCCCTGCCAGAGTCTTGCACTTCCACAGATGACTCCTTGCTGTCAGAGGGGAGCCAAGTCTCCAGTCGACTGTCAGGATTTGCAGGAGGCAGTCGGGGGAGGGGACACTGGCCCTTCCCCTCTGTCTCAGCAGCCCTGATGGCTGCTTCTCCCAGAGATGAGATTTCTTGACTATGATTAAAAGAAAAAAATCTAACCTTAAAGGTTGTAATTTTGGCTTCAGTCACAGGACTTCAGAGATGACTTTATTAGGATTATAGAATCTTTGATAGGAAGAAGGAATTGGCTAAAGGTAATACTGTTCATGCTGCTGCTTGCAAGAACTGCAACAAATTACAATCATTACAAGGAAGGAGATTTCTATGAACTTTCTATCCAATGTAAATATCACAGTTGCCGACTTTCAAATCTTAAAGGCTTTCCCTTTCCTAGGATTGGTTTTCTCCACCTGTCTTTGATTTTCCCGTAGGGAAAAAGGCTCTGGCTGGGTGGTTGCGGCTCTCTTCCACCCTCCCTGAAGACCTTGCAGGGCTCCTGGGCCCTGTTAATGGGCCTCAAGCTGGACTTTTAAAAACTTAAGATGAGGACCTTCTGCCTGGCCCAGCCTATGTCCTGACCCAGTGTTCCACCCCGGCTCCTCTCTGCAGAAGGAGCAAGCACCTGTCCAAGTCCCTAGGGGAGCCTGCAGCCATGAAGTACAGGTGGCCTCCCCACACCGAGGCCCTTCACCTGCTGTGTGTCTGTTTCAGGCACATGCCTCCTTTCCATGTCACGTCTGATTTGTAAGGAATTTCTGTCCTTAGCATTAGCAATAGCTGAGAAGTTTGCACTGCTGCCTTCTCTCCTTCACTCTTGAGAGGGCTCTGCCAAGTCCCACAGGGGTATCTTGGTGTCACCTGGCATTTTCCTGGGAGCTCAGACAGCTGAAACTTAGGAGGGAGCTGTCACCAGGGAACGGCATGGTGCAAGCAGCTGAGCGTCCCAGACTCCTGAACACAGTGCTTGGACGTGCCCTCAAAGAACTCACAAAAGCTTAGCCAGGTTGTGGAAATTCTGTTGTTTTGCATGAGCTTTTGCATGTTTAGGGTCTCTTTTCAAGTATAAGAAACTATCACTATCATAGGCCTATGACTAGTCTGAAGAATTGTGTTGAGACGTGTCAGTTTCTAGAAAGTTCAGTCGAGTCTGTGAAGTGTCATTTACAGATCTCACAGATGTGCAGTCTGCCCAGCCCACCTCTTTCTTTTCTTCTGGAGCAGCATGGCTTCAGTGATATTAAGGTGGAGGACACAGCCAAGGGCCATATCGTCCTGCTCCAGGAGGCTGAGACGCTCATCCAGATTGAAGAAGACTCGACCCATATCATCTGCGACAATGACGAGATGCTCAGAGTGCGACTGCGGGACCTTGTCCTCAAATTCTTACAGAAGTTCTGAGTGGGCCATCTGAGCTACTTCCCTGAAATCCTGCAGTCCCTCACTGGCTGCCCTCACAAGCCACCTGAGGAGTGGCATGAGAGGCCATTAACTGTGTCTTTGTGGTGTCCTCTGGCTTAAGGAGTGAAGAGGTGGCTCTTGAGGGAAATGGTCTGGACTTATTCCCAGCACTGTTTCAGGCAAGAACTTTCCCTTTCAACTTCAGGCTCATTTTCTTCTCAACTCTGGCTCTCTCAAGGAGCTGGAGGGTGGCAGAAGTGGGACAGGAGAAGTTTTCCAAGAGGTTCATGGGAGGCGGAGGTGACTGGCTGGCTGTCTTGCATCAGTCCCAGGCCTCGGCCAGGGGAGCCAGCCTTTGGTTTCGTTTACTTGCCTACAGTGCTGTACGCAATAAGATGATGATCCCAAAATATGGTAAAGTGAACCCATCTGTCTGCATTTTCTACTCTGAGCCCATTTGTTAATAAACACTTATTTTTATATAATTAGCTGTCCTCTGTTGAACCTACCATCTATA